CCAGGATCAAGCGATCTCCCTACCTCACTGGGACTACAGGTAAACTTTTGTATTTGTTTTTCTATTTCTAGAGATGAGGTCTCCCTGTGTTGCCCAGGCTAGTCTCAAACTCCCAGGCCCAAGCGATCCTCCTGAATAGCTGGGATCACAGGTGTGCGCCCCTACGCCTGGCTAATTTTTTTTTTTTTTTCTAGAGATGGAGGTCTCACTATGTTGCCCAGGCTGTTCCCCAACTCCTGGGCTGAAGCTATCCTCCCGGCCTCTCAAAGTGCTGGGATTACAGGCGTGAGCCACTGCTTTCGGCCCTTAATTCTACATTAGCCAGAATTCAAAGGCATTTACCCACTTAAGAAAATAGGGCACTCTCAGCTTGTTGAGATTCACAGTACACTGATAATGCTTATCTCACAGAGAGATATTCCTGAAAATCATGATTTTAAAGACTGCGCCATATGCTGGCATGTCTGCACCAGAATTTCCTTTGCGCCTCCCTGTTGGTTTGCTCCACTTTTTCACTGAGTCAGACCGTTGAACACCGTGGACACACTGTCTTGCGTTTCCGAATATTTCCTAGAATACGGACGTTTCCTAAGACTCACGATAAAGATTTTCTGATCGTCTCTCCAAAACCTTGCCACCAATTTGCACTCCCACGAATCCTGTTACCGTGACTATCTCGCCATGCCCTCCCTAGCACTGAGCGTGATCTCTAGTATCATTTTCCATCGTTGCTAATTTGAACATGAGCAGATGGAGTCCTATTATTTGGGGTCATTAATTTCGTAGCAAGTGCAGTTGAAGGTGTTTTGCATGTTCATTGTGCAGTGCGCGCCGTAGTCTGCACAGTTTGGCCGGCAGGTGGGATGAAGGGCGGGGCTGGCGGAGCGCGCCCGCCGCCTGGTAGGCCAGTTCGGAGCGGAGCCAACGCTATCCCGGGCCCCACGGCCAGGGGGCGCTGCGGCCCCCCCAATCCCCCGCCCCGTCCGGGCTGGGGCGGAGGAGCGGGCGGGGACCAAAGGTTGGTGTCTTTGCGCTCGGACCTTCGCCAGAGGGGCCGGGACATCATGACGGTGGGAGCCAGGCTCCGAAGCAAGGCGGAGAGCAGCCTCCTGCGCCGCGGGCCCCGAGGGCGAGGGCGAACCGAGGGGGACGAGGAGGCGGCCGCCATCCTGGAGCACCTGGAGTACGCGGACGAGGCGGAGGCGGCGGCCGAGAGCGGGACGAGCGCGGCGGACGAGCGGGGCCCGGGGACCCGGGGCGCGCGGAGGGTGCACTTCGCCCTCCTGCCCGAGCGCTACGAGCCACTGGAGGAGCCGGCGCCGAGCGAGCAGCCCAGGAAGAGGTACCGGAGGAAGCTGAAGAAGTACGGCAAGGTAGGGGCCCTGCGCCACCACTGCCCGGGGGGCCTTTGCTTTTCTCTTTTATTCCTAACACTAGAATGTCGGGAAGGTCATCATCAAAGGATGCCGCTACGTGGTCATCGGCCTGCAAGGCTTCGCTGCAGCCTACTCCGCCCCGTTTGCGGTAGCCACCAGCGTGGTATCCTTCGTGCGCTAATGGGAGCTGCTGTGGCAGGTGCCCCCAGAGTGAACGGGAGCCCCTGCTGTGGGAACTTTGTGAATCCTGGAGCATCTCAGACTTGAACACACAGCATATTTGGAAGAGAAAACATGCCTTTCTTTGTTGAATCACATTAGTATGATGAGTGAGTCATCCCTGCCCATCTGCTGAGCTTCTCACATCTCTCAGTCACACGTGGACCCAGTGGTCAATCCTGCAGAGAATTCGGCGGAGGTTAGGTTTGGGAGTGGAGCTAGCGTGCTAAAGCCAGAGCCTTCACGTGAAGGTGGCAGGCACTGGGGCGGAAGCCAACACTCAACAGATGCAAGCAGTGTGGGTGTGCAGCAGAACAGTGATCTTGGGGGAGGAAGAGGATGTTACTAGAGTCAGATGATTTGCTGTATTCTCCTGAAAGGTCGTAGGCTGACAGGCGCTCACATTCCTTGGCTGCCTCGGTTCTGAGGGCAGCTAAGGAGCTGTTTATTCCTCAAGTCATGCTCCCCGATCTCCTTCCTCTACCACTCTGTCACCAGGAGTTTAATTACAGGCTTGAGGAGAAGAAAGGAAGAAAAGATATCTTGATGCTTTGAAAACTGTGTTGGCAGTGTGGCATGACTGTTTAAAGTAGATAAAACCTTGTCATTTTACCCCATCCCTGCATGACTGTGAAGCTGGCGAGGAAGGAGGAAGAAGGGCAAGTTCAGATGCAGGCTGGGTGGCTGGGACAGGTTGGCTAAGGGACTACTCTGGAGGGCTCTTCTGCCTGGCATTGCCCACTTCGGCCCAGCCACGTGTTTGCAGCGACCAGAGTCCCTGCAAAGGTGTGGCTGGCTGTGGTCAGGGTGCTACTAGCACCATCAGCGCACTCCCGCCATTGGCTCAGCTCCTCTCTGCCAGTCCAACTAAGAGTGCTTTGTCCTGGGTGGGACATAGGGGCTGAGAGAGATGGGGGGAGACATAACACCCAGGAATGAAAATACAGATTTAGAGAAGGAACCAGTAAGTAGGAGACAGATGTGAAGGAAATGGAAATGAGGCAAGAGGACATTGGAAGAGAGAAGTTTGCTGTCCAGGAGCCAGGTCTGGAGCATCAGTGTGAGGGAGTTCAGGTAGGCTGGGCCTGTGCCTCTAGGTAGGGACAAGGGAGGCTGGGTAGCCAGGGCTGGTGCTTAAAACCCCTGAGGCCATGAGCTCATTGGCTGCCTTTGTAGCATCCTGTCTTCTTCTGTGCTGCCTGGTTTGATCTCATCTCACCTGGATTCAAAGGGTAAGGTGGGCATGGGTCTTGGGCCTGACACCCACCAAGGATGACCTGTGGACTGCCATCGGATGCTGAACAGGGAGATGAAAGGAGGTCCTCTTACCATACCCCTCTGCCAACCCCCCAGTAGGCCACTGTTCTGACTTTGTTTCCAGAATATCCAGAAATCCAAAGGGGCTGTTGCTGAACAGTCTGCAGGACCAGTGACAGCACCTACCTGTTGTCCCAAGGCATACAAAGGAGGCCTCAACGCTCATGCTTCTCTAATCAAGCCCTACCAAGACAGACAGAAAGACAGACAGAAAAAAGGAAGGGGTAGAGGAGAAGGTTGAAGCTGTGGAGCTAGACTCTGCTTCACTTCCTGAAGCTTCAACTTCATGTCGAAGATTCACTGGGACCCAATTCCTGCATTGTTAATATTTGTGAGGAAAAGTGAAACAAGTGATCTGGTTTTAGCCCAGATGATGAAAGTGGATATGGCACATTTTCACACACGTGAGATAATTACAGCTTGCCCCACAACACTGGGTGTTGGAGAAAGGGAGAGATAGTCATAAGTGGAAGAAAAAGCCAAGCATAGTGAGTGGGAAAGAGAGTGAGAGCCTGTGCAGGCTGCTGACGAGCCCCAGGCAGCCCACAAGTTTCTCGTGGGGAGATGGAGGCAGAGCCCAGGGTAGGGGACAGAGCTGCTGGGGCCTTTCCTTGCCTGGGAATCTGTCCCAGGAAGAGCTTCCCCACTCCCATCCCCCAAATTGGAAAAACCGTACATTCAAGCCTGTTTGGCCCTGAAATTCTTAAGAATCTGGTTAAGAATTAACTCACTAATGTCAAAAGTCAAAACCTCCTAGGGGTTGTCCTGGGAGTCAGGTTCACGGGTACAGAAGATGAATCTCAGATGTCACTCAACCTGAGCCGTCATTCTCTGTGGCAGGGCTGCCCTGGGTTTCTCTTACTCAATCCCTGGAGTGTAAGCATTTGGATTGTGTCACAGATTACCTTTTTACCTTTTCTTTCTTTTTTTTTCTTTTTTTCAATATCAGTGCCCACACCTTACTGAGTATTGAGTTTTAGAGCTTTCGCTTGATGTGCTTGACCAAGAGACTTCTTTTGTATCCTTTTCTTGTCCTATGATGTAAATAAAAGCCTCGATTTATGTAATGTTTCTGGTGTGAAGGGTTCCCAGCTCCTCA